ATATAATTATGTGATTTTTCTTTTTACCCTGTTAATATGGTGGATTATACTGAATGCATTCCTGGAATCCTTGTTCAAGGTGTATAATTTTTTTCTTATCACAGAATTCTATTTGCTGATATTTTGGGAGAGGTTTTGAGTCTGTGTTCATGAGGGATATTCGTCTGTAGTTGTCTTTTCATGCTGTCTTTGTCTAGTTTGGTCGCAGGGTAATACCTAGGTGCTTAAAATTAACTGGGAAGTGTTATTTCCTTTTCTGTTTTCCGGATAAAGTTGCGTCGAATTTGTGTTAATTCTTCTTTTAAAGTTAGAATTCTCCACATCAGGGCCTGGAGACTTCTTAGCAGGGAGCTTCAAAATTGCAAATTCAATCTGATAAATAGTTATAGTGTGATTCTCATGTGATTCAAATGATCTGTTTCCCATTAGGTGGATCATGGTAGTTTGCGCTTTTTGAGGAATTGGTCCACTTCATCTAAGTCATCAAATTTATGTGAGCTGAGTTATTTACGGTATTCCCTTAAGGTCATTTTAATGTCTGCAGGGTCTGTAGTGATAGCCCATTTTCCTTCCTGACATTGATAGTTTGTGTCTTCTCTCATTTGTCCTTTGTCAGTTTTTGTAGAGATTCTAAAGACCAATTTTAGGCTGGGCACAGTGGCTCATGCCTATAATCCCAGCACTTTGGGAGGCTGAGATGGGTGGATCACTTGAGGCCAGGAGTTCGAAACCAGCCTGGCCAACGTGGTGAAATCCTGTCTCTACTAAAAATACAAAAATTAGCCCGGTGTGGTGGTGCGCACCTGTAATCCCAGCATGTTGCAAGCTGAGGCAGGAGGATCAGTTGAGGTCAGGAGTTTGAGACCAGCCTGGCCAACATGATGAAACCCTATCTCTACTAAAAATACAAAAATTAGCCGGGCATGATGGCAGACACCTGTAATCCCAGCTACTCGGGAGGCTGAGGCAGGAGAATGTTTTGAACCCAGGAGGCAGAGGTTGCAGTGAGCCAAGATCATGCCACTTCACTCTAGCCTGGGCAATAGAGCAAGACTCTGTCTCAAAAAAAAAAGGTGAATTTTATTAATCTTGTCCAAGAAAAAGCTCTTTCTTTCATTGATTTTCTCTATTATTTTTCTGTTTTGATTTGACCTATTTCTTCTCCTACCTTTATTATCTCCTTTCTTCCGCTTGCTCTGGATTTATTATGCTTTCCTTTTACTACAGTCAAGTGGGAGTCTAGAGTCTTGATTTGAAACCCTCCCTCTTTTTCTTTTTCTTTTTAAACAATTAATAGCAGTTTATTTTAAAACATTTTTGTGGGTACATAGTAGGTGTATATATTTGTGGGGTACATGAAATGTTTTGATACAGGCATGCAGTGTGAAATCATCACACTGTGGGAAATGCTCCTCTTTTCTAATGTAAACATTTAGTGCTATAAATTTCCCTCCCAGCACTGCTTTAGCTATGTGCCACAAATTTTGAGATGTATTTTTGTTTTCACACGTCAGTGTATTTTTTGATTACCCTGGGGGCTTCCTCTTTGACCCATGGATTATTTAGAACTGTGTGCCATTTTGTTTTCAAGTATATGAAGCTGTCCTGTTATCTTTCTGTTGTTGATTCATAGTTTGATTCCGTTGTCGTCAGAGAACATGCTTTGTATGATTTTAATTCTTTAAATTTGTTGAGGTTGATTTTATGGCCTGGAATGTGGTCTATCTTGATGTAGCAGTCTGGGTCCAATCAGGAAGTAGGAGCCATACAATAGGCTAAATGAGAGAAGCTGATGATAAGAATTACTAACTATAATGAAGAGGGACTATAAGACATAAGGGAACTCCATGTGGCACCCTAGGATTGAGATTCAGCTTCTCAACTGAAAGAGACAGCTTCCATTTCTCCCAGCAAGGACACACGTGGAAGGAGTCAGACCTCCCTGGAAGAGATGTGATTTGCCCACTGGATAGCAGAGGAGTTGGCTGGCTTAGCAAGACTGAAGCTTATCTGGAGTTGCTGGGCAAACAATGGGCAACTTTCTGGAGTACAGGTGGGAGGTGGCAGGCAATCTACAACCAGAGACGTGGGTGTGTTATGGGAGTCTGGCACTAGTGGGACAGAAGTCTCCAGAGCTCCCAGAAAGACAGTGTGCCGGCTGTGTGGTTGCAGAAGGAGCAGATCCATGTGAACCCCCCAGCCACAGGCAGGCTGTGCAACAGCTTTGGTTTTTATGTTGTGGGGGCTGCAGACAGATTACTGCTGGGCTGAGGCTGCAAGGTTGCAGAGGGAGTGAGTCCTGGGGCCTGTGGCTGGGAGGGGGAACTCCATGGCATGTCCTCATACCCACACCACTGGCCCTCTCGTGGGCCCCTCCTGGAAACTGCAGGAAGCCTCTTCCTCCTGCAATGACCCTCCAACATCCTCTGTTGGAAAAACTTAGCACTGTGTCCACTTTAAAGGAGAAAATCTTTAAAAGTTTGCATCCCTTATCATACAGCATGTATTGAATGGCATTTTTTGGAGCTGAGAGGCAATAAATTTCTATCTGGCACAGTCTATCCCTTTGCCTGTGCAGCCCCATGTGTACCCTTTACATGCATGTGAACTTTCTTACAACAGAATGGCTCTGTATTTCCACCTAACAAGATACATCCATGCTTCTAGCAAGTGAAGAGGTTCTCACTTGTTCGAAATGAGCAGATGCAGTCATTGTACTCAGCACAGGCTGTATCAATTGCTCTTCAAATTCAGTCAAGCTCTCACTGAATATTCTGTTCCCTAAAGCCTAAATTGTAAAGTTAACTTCCAATAACTCATATATAAAAATTTAAAACATGAAGTAGGAGAAAGAAGTAGAGAATGATTAGTAAAGATAAAATAAAACTCATTCATATAACACACATAGAGACCATACACAAACCCCCTCCAGTCCTCGTTTATATAATTGATCATGAAGTTGTAGTTCATATCTGTGACTTTCTTCTTCCACCACCCATTCCACATCTTCCTTGACCTCAGCTGCCCTGGGTTCTTTACCTCTTGGAATATCTACTAACTCCTGAAAAGTATGAGTATGTACTTTTCTCCCAAATTGCAGTTGTTCCACTATGTGGCAACAGGTCCCTTTGAGAAGGCATAAAGAAAGATTTACAGTGTATCCTTTTGGCAATAGTAGAGTGTCCTTTTCAAGGGGACCTGGCTTTCCCTTCAATCAAGGGCCTGTAGGTCTGCAAACTGCCTTAGTTCTGAAAACTGGGTAAAGGGCCGTGAGTCTCCATTTGATGACTGAGTCACGTTACTTGCCACCACACTTAGGACTTTTCCTATGATTTCCTATGATATCATAGTAGACTGACTGGTCTTTCCCTCCGAGGGACAACGTGATCAGTTAGTTACTGCTAAGATCTCTGCGAGCCAAAGAATTCGGATTCCTGCCATTCCCTGTTGCTCCCGTGGCACGCTCACCTTCTCTTTGGCAATGAAGTGATGCCACTTGGTCCTCTGCTATTCTGGGACCCCCCAACAACCACAGTGAAATGAGGGAGCCTGTCTCAATAGTGGTGTCCCCTACAGCTCTTCCTGGCCTGGAAAAAGAGCAACCACAGATCTTTTCGGGGATGCGGATGCTCCCCTCATTAATGCATTTCTCAGCGCCCTCCTGAAGAGGGGCCTTCTGGGTCTTCTTGAGGCATGCCGCTGGGAGAGTTGGAGGTTGCCTGTGATACACCCGGCCCAGCAGGCATATTTCCCATAGTCTTTAGAGCCCCTCCTCTGTGTCATGCCAGGGAAGCTCCAGCATTCCGGCCTCACTAAATGCAGGTCACCATCATTTCCAGATTTCAGTCAACCAACCTAGGAAGCTGTTAAAGCCACATCCAGCTGCACAACTAATACACTAAATTGAGACTCTCTGGTAAGTGCACTCCTGTCAATGAATTTGGTCCATTGCACCATTAATTTTTTTGTTTGATTTTCAGCAACATCAGCCCTGTGGCTACAAAAATGAGACATTCTTTGAGGGCTGTCATGGAGGCTGTGTGATCCTCAGATCATGACTCAAGGTGGGAATTAATGGACCTGAGCTTGTCATTTTTGCCCATGGTAAAGTTTGGTTGTTGTCTGCAGGTTTTCCAGCATTGTGGGCCATCCAGATGATGCGGAATGGAGGTTCCAGAACCCACCTGCCCTGCCCCTCCTGCGAGGGACCAGCCAGCTCCCACTCCTGGCCCTCCAGGGGCCCCAGGTGGCCAGGCCTCACCTCACCTGACCCTGGGCCCTGTCCTTCTGCCGCCAGAGCAGGGCCTGGCCCCCCCCACTGTGTTCCTGAAGGCCCTGCCCATCCCACTGTACCACACGGTGCCTCCCGGGGGCCTCCAGCCCCGCGCCCCGCTAGTGACGGGCAGCCTAGATGGGGGCAACGTGCCCTTCATACTCAGCCCTGTGCTGCAGCCTGAAGGGCCTGGCCCCACCCAGGTGGGGAAGCCGGCGGCCCCTACGCTGACGGTGAACATCGTGGGCACTCTGCCTGTCCTGTCGCCGGGCCTGGGCCCCACGCTGGGCAGCCCAGGCAAGGTGCGGAATGCGGGCAAGTACCTGTGTCCGCACTGTGGTCGCGACTGCCTGAAGCCCAGTGTTCTAGAGAAGCACATCCGGTCCCACACGGGTGAGAGGCCCTTCCCGTGTGCCACCTGCGGCATCGCCTTTAAGACCCAGAGCAATCTCTACAAGCACAGGCGGACGCAGACGCACCTCAACAACTCCCGGCTGTCCTCAGAGTCCGAGGGCGCCGGGGGCGGCCTCCTGGAGGAAGGGGACAAGGCCGGAGAGCCCCCCAGACCAGAGGGCAGGGGCGAGAGCAGGTGCCAGGGGATGCACGAAGGCGCCTCGGAGAGACCCCTTTCTCCGGGTGCCCACGTGCCCCTACTTGCCAAGAACCTGGATGTGAGGACCGAAGCTGCTCCCTGTCCAGGGTCCGCATTTGCCGACAGAGAGGCTCCTTGGGACTCTGCCCCCATGGCGTCACCTGGGCTCCCAGCGGCCAGCACACAACCCTGGCGTAAGTTGCCAGAGCAGAAGTCGCCGACCGCCGGGAAGCCGTGCGCCCTGCAGCGGCAGCAGGCGACGGCAGCGGAGAAGCCCTGGGATGCCAAGGCCCCCGAGGGCCGGCTGCGGAAGTGTGAGAGCACCGACTCGGGGTACCTGTCGCGCTCCGACAGCGCGGAGCAGCCGCATGCGCCCTGCAGCCCCCTGCACAGCCTTTCGGAGCACAGCGCCGAGTCCGAGGGGGAGGGCGGCCCGGGCCCGGGGCCAGGGGTCGCAGGGGCCGAGCCCGGGGCGCGAGAAGCCGGCCTGGAGCTGGAGAAGAAGCGGCTGGAGGAGCGCATCGCCCAGCTCATCTCCCACAACCAGGCGGTGGTGGACGATGCCCAGCTGGACAACGTGCGGCCCCGGAAGACCGGGCTGTCCAAACAGGGCAGCATCGACCTGCCCACGCCCTACACCTACAAGGACTCCTTCCACTTTGACATCCGCGCGCTGGAGCCAGGCCGTAGGAGGGCCCCGGGCCCCGTGCGCTCCACCTGGACGCCCCCAGACAAGTCTCGGCCCCTCTTCTTCCACTCCGTCCCCACTCAGCTCTCCACCACCGTGGAATGTGTCCCCGTCACCAGGAGCAACTCGCTGCCCTTCGTCGAGGGCTCCAGGACGTGGCTGGAGCCCAGGGAGCCCCGGGACCCCTGGTCCAGGACGCAGAAGCCTCTGAGCCCCAGGCCCGGCCCAGCCCGCCTGGGCTGCCGCTCGGGACTAAGCTCGACTGACGTTCCCAGTGGGCATCCCCGGGCCCTGGTCAGACAGGCCGCGGTGGAGGACCTGCCAGGCACCCCCATTGGCGATGCCCTGGTGCCCGCAGAGGACACAGACGCAAAGAGAACTGCTGCGCGGGAGGCCATGGCCGGCAAGGGCAGAGCGGGCGGCAGGAAGTGCGGCCAGAGAAGGCTGAAGATGTTCTCCCAGGAGAAGTGGCAGGTGTACGGGGATGAGACGTTCAAAAGGATCTACCAGAAAATGAAAGCCAGTCCCCATGGAGGCAAGAAAGCCAGGGAGGTGGGAATGGGCAGTGGGGCAGAACTGGGCTTTCCTCTGCAGAAAGAGGCAGCAGGGAGCTCAGGCACAGTCCCCACCCAAGACAGGAGGACCCCTGTCCATGAGGACATATCCGCAGGGGCAACGCCAGAGCCTTGGGGAAATCCACCAGCCCTGGAGGCCTCCTTGGTGACTGAACCCACTAAGCATGGGGAGACGGTGGCCAGGAGAGGAGACAGTGACCGACCCAGGGTGGAAGAGGCTGTGTCATCCCCTGCACTGGGTGGCAGAGACAGTCCCTGTTCAGGCAGTAGGAGCCCCCTGGTCTCTCCAAATGGGAGGCTGGAACTGGGGTGGCAGATGCCCCCAGCACCTGGCCCCCTCAAAGGGGGTGATGTAGAGGCTCCCAGGCCAGTTTGGCCGGACCCCAAGCTGGAAGGAGGTGCCCGAGGTGTGGGGGATGTTCAGGAGACCTGCCTGTGGGCCCAGACTGTCCTGAGATGGCCCAGCAGGGGCTCAGGGGAGGACAAGCTCCCCTCAGAGAGGAAGAAGCTGAAAGTGGAGGACCTGCACAGCTGGAAGCAACCAGAGCCTGTGAGCGCAGAGACCCCAGGTGGGCCCACGCAGCCTGCCTCTTTGTCATCCCAGAAGCAGGATGCCGATCCCGGGGAGGTGCCAGGGGGCTCAAAGGAGAGTGCCAGGCAGGTGGGCGAGCCTCTGGAGTCCTCTGGAGCCTCCTTGGCTGCTGCTTCTGTTGCCCTGAAGAGGGTGGGGCCAAGGGACAAGGCTACCCCACTGCATCCTGCAGCCCCAGCCCCCGCAGAGCACCCCTCGCTGGCCACCCCACCTCAGGCTCCTAGAGTGCTCTCTGCCCTGGCAGATAATGCCTTTTCCCCCAAGTACCTCCTCAGGTTACCTCAGGCAGAGACCCCCTTACCACTGCCCATTCCCTGGGGACCAAGGCACAGCCAGGACTCTCTCTGCAGCAGTGGGTGGCCTGAAGAACGGGCATCATTTGTTGGGTCAGGACTGGGGACCCCTCTTTCTCCCAGCCCAGCCTCAGGCCCCTCCCCAGGTGAGGCGGACAGCATCCTGGAGGACCCCAGCTGTTCCAGGCCACAGGATGGGAGAAAAGGGGCACAGTTGGGGGGGGACAAGGGGGACAGGATGGCCACTAGCAGGCCAGCAGCCAGGGAGTTGCCCATCTCAGCACCAGGGGCTCCCAGGGAGGCTACCTCCTCCCCGCCCACTCCAACGTGTGAGGCACACTTAGTTCAGGACATGGAGGGTGACAGCCACCGTATCCATCGCCTCTGCATGGGCAGCACTTTGGCAAGGGCCAGGCTCTCTGGGGATGTCCTGAATCCCTGGGTACCCAACTGGGAGCTGGGGGAGCCTCCTGGGAATGCCCCAGAAGATCCTTCTTCAGGGCCCCTGGTGGGCCCCGACCCGTGTTCCCCCCTCCAGCCTGGCTCCTTCCTCACTGCCCTCACTCGGCCTCAGGGTGTGCCCCCAGGCTGGCCAGAGCTGGCCTTGTCTTCCCACTCAGGGACGTCCCGGAGCCACAGCACCCGCAGTCCCCACAGCACCCAAAACCCCTTTCCCTCACTGAAGGCTGAGCCGCGGCTCACGTGGTGTTGCCTGAGCCGCAGTGTCCCTCTGCCCGCGGAGCAGAAGGCAAAGGCGGCATCTGTGTACTTGGCGGTGCACTTTCCTGGTAGCAGCCTCCGAGATGAGGGTCCCAATGGCCCTCCTGGGAGCAATGGAGGATGGACCTGGACAAGCCCTGGAGAAGGAGGGCCGGCGCAGATGTCCAAGGTAAAGCTGGGCTTTGCCCCAGGGCCCGGGGTTAATGTGATGCCAACATGCTTGGTGTTTTCAGTTCTCCTACCCAACAGTCCCAGGGGTGATGCCCCAGCACCAGGTGTCTGAGCCAGAATGGAAGAAAGGCCTGCCTTGGAGGGCAAAGATGTCTCGTGGGAACAGCAAGCAGAGAAAACTGAAGATCAACCCTAAAAGGTAGGATGAGTGGCCACCTCTGTCATTTCCACGGTTACTGCAAGCATGCTTCTCTCTTCTACAGGTACAAAGGGAATTTCTTGCAGAGCTGTGTTCAGCTGAGAGCCAGTAGACTTCGCACACCAACCTGGGTGCGAAGAAGAAGCCGCCACCCTCCCGCACTTGAGGGACTGAAGCCATGCAGGACCCCTGGGCAGACCTCTTCAGAAATAGCAGGTAATGCTCTCTTTGGAGGTGCATCCAGACTGAGTCATATGTAAATGTGCCTCTCCCCTTGCAGGTCTGAATCTGCAAGAGGAGCCATCTTGTGCCACCTCAGAATCACCTCCTTGTTGTGGGAAGGAAGAGAAGAAGGAAGGTGACTGCAGACAAACCTTAGGAACCCTCTCTCTTGGTACAAGTTCAAGAATTGTCAGGGAAATGGACAAACGAACTGTGAAGGTGGGCATGATGATTTTGAGCTGCCTCTACCTCCACTTTTTTTTTCCTTTGCACTTTGTTGCAGGATATTTCTCCATCTGCTGGTGAGCATGGTGACTGTACTACTCACAGCACTGCTGCCACATCAGGATTATCTCTGCAATCTGACACCTGCCTGGCAGTGGTTAATGACGTGCCTCTACCCCCTGGCAAAGGTCTTGACCTTGGGTTGCTGGAGACTCAGCTGCTGGCCTCCCAGGATTCAGTCTCAACAGATCCCAAACCATACATCTTCTCAGATGCTCAAAGGCCTTCTTCCTTTGGGTCCAAAGGAACTTTTCCCCACCATGACATTGCTACCTCTGTGGCTGCCGTTTGTATTTCTCTGCCAGTGAGAACAGATCACATAGCCCAGGAAATTCACAGTGCTGAATCACGAGACCACAGCCAGACTGCAGGGAGGACTCTGACATCAAGCTCCCCAGACAGCAAAGTCACAGAAGAGGGCAGAGCACAGACCCTCTTGCCAGGGAGACCTTCATCTGGACAAAGAATTTCAGATTCGGTTCCACTGGAGTCAACTGAAAAAACTCATCTTGAAATACCAGCTTCAGGACCAAGTTCAGCTAGTTCACACCACAAGGAAGGGAGACACAAGACGTTTTTTCCTTCCAGAGGCCAGTATGGGTGTGGGGAAATGACTGTCCCCTGCCCCTCTTTAGGAAGTGACGGTAGGAAACGTCAGGTATCTGGATTAATCACTCGGAAAGATTCTGTGGTTCCTTCTAAGCCAGAGCAGCCCATAGAAATTCCTGAAGCCCCTTCTAAATCCCTCAAGAAGAGGAGTCTGGAAGGAATGAGAAAGCAAACTCGAGTAGAGTTCAGTGACACCAGCAGCGACGATGAAGACCGATTAGTTATAGAAATATGAAGCTTCCAGAGAAACATGGTGTCTGGTCAAAAAGACTGTTGACGCTTCACAAGTAAATGTTGTCAGGCTGGCGGAAGAACTAAACTCTATCTGTGAAACACCTACAGATTAGGAAAGCCATTTTGAGTTATTTACAAGCCAACTCCAACCAACTTCTGACCCCCAACTCAGCCGCAGCGTTCCCCAGCTCCCCTTGGGAGTGCTCTGCTCATCTTCAAATGGTGCCAGGCAGGGCAGACATGGCAAGGAAGCAAACTCTGCAAATGGTCAACGTGCACAGTGACTGGGCCTTGACTCCCAGCCTCGTCTTCTGCACCTGTCCCCCACTGCCTCTCTGCAATCAAATGGCACTAACCAAGAAAGCCACCATCAACACATTTCTCCACAAGTGGACCCCACACAGTCGAGGCAACTGGCTTTCTCCATTAGTAAACTGAGGATTTGCTTCCAAGGTGGAGAGCACACTTGGGATAATTGGAGTAGCTTGACAAAGAGACGGGGGTGTGAACTGGGCACAAAGATACTTCTGTTCATTTTGGAGACAAAATTCAGATACATTAAAAAACTGAAGCTTGTTCAGAGTAATTCACGTCCTTGGTGGAGTTGTAAATACACTTCAAAATGCCTATGATCCGGTGACATGCTGATTACTTTTAAATGTTGCACAAATGGTCAATGCTTATTTATGGTCAGATGATGCAAGCACATGCTCTTGTGCCTGGTGCGTTTGCTGTGGAGATCTCTGAGACTGTCGGTTTTTCTAGTTCTTGCAAAGGAACGGTGTTAAAAGTTAATAGAACTGTCTCTCTGTAATGAGTCATTTTTTGAGAGGGAAAAATTCACTTATTTTCCTCTGATTCTTCTTGTCATATTGTGCTCTGAGCAATTTCAATTAGAGGGTTACATTTTAGTAATCTGTACAGCTTCAACTGATGCCTGCTCGTCGTGACGGGAGCCTTTTAGATTTCCTTCAGAAGCTTCAAGGATACAAAACTAATTGGAGTTTTGACGCTGTTTTACATCTCGGTAATTTTATTTTCGGGGCTTAGTGTTACTTTGCTGTCAAATTAAATCAGCCTCTGTATTGTGCACGTCAGAACTGCACAGAGAAAATTCCCCAGTATTCCAAGCCGGTGCGCCCCTGTGCAGAAGAAAACAGATCTACGTCAGCCAGCCCGGGGGGCAAAGCCTCAGTTCCACTGCCTTCCTCTCCCTCTCCTTCCACGGGAGAGGAGAAACTTAAAGAGGTTTACATTGCTGCATTTCAATAAAATTTTATACTTGCTTTTGGTATGATTTTGTACAATTTGAAATTTGTAGCTGAGCTCTTTTGGTGTAACTTTGATGTAATGATGTTCATATGACATCTTGTACTTCAGAGACACAGCAGCAATGCAGAGCATCTCACACATGTGAATACACTTCAGTCAGTCTGTGCCTGTGACTAAGTATGGTCAAATTTCAAGTATCTTCATGTGAATTTTCCAATTTTGGTGTTTTTCATAGAAAACTTCAATGCCAGACCAGCTTCCCTGGTTACTTAGCATATATTTGTGACCATTTCATATGCACTCATAAATATCCAAGGATTTCAGGCCCAGCCAAGAAAAACATAAGAAGGGAGGTAAAAAGGATGTTGGACATTGACTTAGTGTACTTTTTAAACCCAACAAAAGCGATGTGGTGATTATCTCCCTTTTCGAAGGATTCATGCCACTGTAATGAGAGAGGCAGTGTAGGCAAATGGTCTGAGCCTTGGATGGAGATTGAAGTCCTGACTTTAGCTGGGAAATCTTGGTTAAGAGTCTTTCTGTACCTTAGTTTCCCTAAGTGAGAATAAGAGAGTTGGACAAGACGAATGTATCTCCAGGTTCCAATTTTTCTGAGAATGGTTGATAGAGAAGCTGCTCTCTCCTTAAAATGCATGGACTCAATGGCTTGAAGATATTCCCCATGGGGAACCATTGCCACGGAGGCCTTGCATGCAAGAAGTTTGGGTGGGGACAGTGAGGAACTGAAACACAAGCACCTTCCACCAATTATTGCTGTGAAGAACCTGAGCCTGAAGAAGCTCCATCTAATTTTTTCCCCAGAGTTCCAGATTTTAGGGTGCAATCATCCAGCCTATACATGTGGCTCATAGTTCAAAAAATTAAAAGCAAAACCAGAACTCTCCAGTAGGAATGGAGAAAACCTATCTGTAGGCTGAACTGGCTCCTTTGTCTTAGGAGGCACTGGTCAGGGGAAAAAAGCTGTCTTCCAGACCCCTCCTTTCTGGGTGGCTACTGTGGAATCAACGGGGTCACTGGCTGTAAATCAGTAAGTCATAGCTCCAAACAGCACCAACTTCAGGATGATGGTGGAAGCTCTGTCCCTATAGGAGCCACCGTTGCCAGCTGTCACATCCCAACCTAGGTCAAATATGGCGGAATATTGATTTCGTCTCTAACTCCCTGTATCTCTTACAAAGGTAAAGCAGGTAGCGAAGCCACCTTGCTTCCCTGGTCTTTGCCTAGTGGCTGGCAATGTTTACAAGTGTACCTTACTTTATATCAACATGAATTTGTGAAAAAGCTGTATGTCAATGGATTTTTTAAAAATTAAAAATGTATTTTGAATGACCCTAAGGGAGCTGGCTCTTTAAAAGCATCCTAAGGTAAAGATTTTTTTTAAATGAAGAATCTTTTTATAAAGCAATGAACAATCTCTGATTTTATAAATCTTAATTTTCCTATGGGTTTTCTTAAAGTGAAATACAATTATAAGAATACATTTTAAGGGTAACATTAACAACCTAGAACCCAGTTTGGGTTACTAAAAATAAAATGTCAGTATTATCAATTGATAACTACCACAGTTTTATACTCTGCAAGTGTGTACTGCATGATGGTTAAGGAAAAACAAATTTATTTTAGAACAAAGCAAACCAGAGTTTAAAGATCAGGGATTTCCTTCTTTCCCCAGTGCTAATTTTCCCAGTGTTAATTTTATTATATCTTTAGGTAAGGGTCTTAACCAACTGATGCCTCAGTTTCTTCCACAGAGAATAGTTAGAGGGATGCTGTCATGAACTAAGGGAAGGGCACTGAATTTTTTTTTGCCAATATCAAAAGTGACATTTCCCCATGATGTTCAAGACTCACCAGGTTTCTCTCTCCACCTGTACCTACACCCAGCTAGATCTTGTCGTTAAAGATGTATGGAGGGAAGAGGTTTCAATCCTTCCCTCCTTGGCAACCTACATTGTTAAGTGACTCAAAGTCATGTGATTTTTGGTGGACAACTGGAATCCTCCTTCTTGTAAAACACATTGAAAAACAGCTCATCTCTCCTGTTAGGCTTAACCCTTGAGATTTGAGACAAAGCTAATAATCCCCTTTGGTTCACATCTCACAGTAACCAGGAGAACCTATGGTTCATTTGCCAAGTGATTAAAAAAAAAGATGGAGGAGGGTGTCTCTGAATTTTAATGGAAACACTGCCAATAGCATGGTGGGTAACCTAGGGCAAGACAGACTTTTTCTTCCTGAAATCACTCTTCTAAAGCTGAGACCGGAAGAGGAACCTTGCAGAAGTGCACTGTGACCACAGTTCTTGGCATGAAAGATAAACAATTTGCAGTCTCATGCCAAAAAGTATTTCCTTGCATTTACATTCATTACTTAGAATGATCACATTATTCATTTTTTTCCCCAGCACAGAAATTTGCATTTTGCACAGAATTTGCCTGGTGCAGCAGATCTTTATAGTTATGGAAACTGTCATCATTATCGGAATGTGCTGCTGCTCAACTCCCCAGACATAATTTAATATGGTGAGGAGAATATGACCTGCCTGGCTCTATGGGTGATCATATTTCTACTGCTGCAGCAAGCTGGGCTTGTGTATTTTTCCTCACTTCAGTTGTTCTTCCCATAGTTCATGTAGGGAGGCACTTTGGCTTTTGAAACACTACATTTCTCAATATTTAAGCACAATTTATTGTCCTTATTTTTCAGAACCCATTAAATATAAGGGTCAGAACCTAGAAAATCTTATGTGCTGGATTTCTACCCTGTATGATTCTTTTCATCCATGCTTTGCACTTACGTAGGAATATACATAATTTGGTCTGAAGAAGTATAGGAACAGTTGAGCACATTACTTCACCACTGGAAGAATAGGAACCAGGGAAAAACATCAGCCTCTGCCACTTGGAGCACTAGAGGATGACGGAATGTCTTGTATATGCGGTCAACTGTTCAGGATTTACTACTCAATTGGTTGTTCACAATCAGGGAAATGATTGGCTTCTTGGTTGTTTGTTGAACTTTCTTTCTTTATATGGTTAAATTATTTTGTTTTGATAAAAATAAAACTTAAAATGCAAATGTCTCACGTGATTTGTTAACATTTTAACCAA